ATGTAGTCCTTCTGGGTCATTCCACACCATATGTCTTCCACTAAACTTCAGTCACACTCATATGGCCCACCTTCTAGTCGTCAAAATAGCCAAAACCTCTCCAAGCCTTACAGCCTTCACACAAACTGTTTCTTCTACAGAGGACAGAGAAAGACAATGGTTTCGAATGTGACGTCCAAACTATAAATCACAGGACACTGAATTCTGCGGGCTTTCATTAGCATAAGAGCTGCCTCCGACGGGGGCAACACTATGCGGGGTGTGCCAGGAACTGATTTAAGACTGTATTCAGATCTTCCAAGCAACGCCAAAGACTCCAGCTTATAAAGAGCATATTTGATTGCTTATACTGTGTGCTAGGTCCTTTTATCCTTCAAATGACCACCTACAGGAGAGACTAAGGTCCAATTCACAACTGAGCCTTTAAGGAGGTTAAGTAACTAGCCCAGAGTTCAACAGAAAGTGGACGGGTTGTTCAAAGCCAGAGCTACTCCCGACCTCTACTCTATACACTGCCTTTCCTCCGGCCCGTAAATACAACGAATGAACCTGCAGGTTGGTAGCTCCTGGGATCCGAGGTTGGAGTGCCACAGGACCCCAACCTGCTCTCACCCCGGGACAGGGAAATACGAACAGGGGCACAGGTCCACCACCAGGTGCCTCCGCGAGGGGCAGCAGCGCAGGCGGCGGGGAGGACCAGCGGCCACTCACCTGGTGCTGGCGCTGCGGCTACCTCCACACAGCGGTCTTGGCCTCCCAGACGCGAACCCGCACGCCCCAGGGGAGCCACCGGCGAAAAGCCCGCGGGCCCGTCCGCAGGCACCAACCAAATAACGCAGCGCTGGCACCATCCCCTACGCACGCTCCCCTCCCTCAGCGCTCAGAAGAAGCCACTTGACCCTCCACGGCCGAGGACCCGCGCTCTTTAGCCCCGCCCCTCACGCGGGGGCCAATGAAGTGGCGCGCCTTCGCCCCATGTGGGAGAGGCTGCGGTGGCCAATAGGCGCGCGCGTCGGAGGGCGAAGGGCCGGCCAGGGTGCCGCAGACGCGGGGACGCTGGCTCGCTCCCTCCCTCCCTCCCTCCGACGCTGTGAGTAGAGAAGCTAGGCCCCGAGCCGGGCGGGACTAGGGTGGTGGTTGTGTTCTGCCCTCGCCCGTCGCCAACGCTGGGCTGACTGAAAACCTGGCCCTTTGGGTCGCGCGTCTTCGACCTTCACCGCCATGCGGACATGGGGCCGTGGGAGAAACTCTGGGCGGGATTACGGTGAAAATTCTTGTTTGGGCGGGCCCTGCGGCTTCTTTCTTCCGGCTCGCCCTCGGCCCCGCCCCCGCCCCGCCCCCGCTCCAGCTCCAGCCGGGTCCTCGCTCGGCCCCGCACGCGGCCCGCGGTAGACGGAGGGCCTGGGCACCCACCGTCTCCATCCCGGCCCCAGCCCAGTCGAGCGTCCACTAGAAGGGCGCTCCCTGTCCGGCCCTAATCCTCGCTCCTCACGGAGGCTCTTTGTCACAGCGAAGACTGACAGCCCGCAGTCTTCTGGACTTCTTTTATGGGGCTCCTGGCGGTGCTATTCATTCAGTCATTGATTCGTCTTGTAAATATGGAGCGCCTGCTCTGTACTCGACCCGGCACTGGGTACCGGAAGAACCAGACAGCTCGGTTTTTGCCACCATTTATAAGTCTGTGTCCTTTTCTTGAGTACTGAACCGAGATACAGTTTTAAATGTGCTGTGCGGTCTCTGAGCAGCGACTCACCTGTGCAGGTCACTTCACCTGATTCCCTTTATGTAAAAATGAGGGCGATGGGCTGTGTAATCTCTAAAGGACCTTCTAACTCTTTAAAATTGTCACTGTGCCGGTGTTGCTAACACTCATTCTGTATGCTTGATGGCAGTTTTTAATTTTTAGGGTTAGGACAGCTGAACATAACAAATAGAATTATACAGATTTATTACCAGAAGGACTTCGTGTGCCTCTAAGAATCTTGGTTCCAGTCTTTGGTCAGGTAGCTCCAGGAAATCACTTCACCTCTTTGCCTCAGACCCTCCTCAGTGAACTAGGAATGATAGCAGTGTCTCCCTAGTCTTAGGGCCGTTGAGCGGATTACACGAGATAAGGTCAGCAGGTGTTTAGCACAGTGAAGCATTTGCTACGTGATGACATTTATTATGGTTAAAGGGTTTTACCACCAGAACAGTGGTACATAGTTTGCTTTATTTGTTAAAACAATGTAGAATATTGCCTGCTTGTTCCATCACAGATGAAAAAAAGAGATGGTTATTCAACTTTGTGAGGTAATTGTGGATTTCCATGCAATTGTAAGAATAGAGATTCTGTGTACCCTTTACCCAGTCTTCCCAGTGGTAGCATCTTGCAAAACTAGTACCATATCACAACCAGGTAATTGACATTCACACAATCCATTGATCTCATTCAGATTCCTCATTTTGTATTAGTGTTCTCTGTGTATATTTAGTTCTATATGGTTATCAGGTGTGTAGATTCTTGTATCCACCACCACAGTCAAGGTACAGCCCAGGTCCATCACCACAAGGGTCCCTCCAGTTGCCCTTTTATAACCACAACTTACCTTTGCAGCCCCACCCAATCTATTCTCTGTTTCTAAAATTTTGTTATATCAAGAATGTTACATAAATGTAATTATTGTAATTATACAGTATGTAACTTTTATTGACTCTTTTTCATTCAGCATAATCCCTTGAGATATATCCAAACTGTTACATGTATCAGTAGTTCCTTCCTTTTTATTACTGAGTGGTATTCCATAATGTAGATGTACTACAGTATTGATATGGTTTGGCTGTGTCCCCACCCAAATCTCATCTTGAATTGTAACTCACCATTCCCATGTGTTGTGGGAGGAACCAGGTGGGAGGTGATTGAATTATGGAGGCAGGTCCTTCCTGTGCTGTTCTCCAGATAGTGAATGAGCCTCACAAGATGTGATGGTTTTAAAAACGGGAGGTTTCCCTGCACAAGTTCTTTCTTTGCATGCTGCCATCCATGTAAGATGTGACTTGCTCCTCCTTGCCTTCCACCATGATTGTGAGGCCTCCCCAGCCATGTGGAACTGTAAGTCCATTAAACCTCTTTTTCTTCTCGGTGATCTAATGTAAGTACTGTTTTGTGTGTCTAGATCAAATGATGCCGTTTGGAAAAATTTCCCAGCAGTTGTGTGGCGTAAAGAAACTCCCATGGTCATGTGACTCCAGATACTTCTGGGGCTGGTTGAATGCAGTGTTTAATAAGTAAGTTACTCTAAATAAAGTGAAGAAATGTGAAAGCAAACTGCTTTTTTTCTCTTGCCAACAGGGTGGATTATGATCGCATCAGGGATGTTGGCCCTGACAGGGCGGCATCCGAGTGGTTGCTGCGCTGTGGGGCCATGGTGCGCTACCATGGCCAGGAGAGGTGGCAGAAGGACTACAACCACCTTCCAACAGGCCCTCTGGACAAATACAAGATTCAGGCGATCGACGCCACCGACTCTTGTATCATGAGCATTGGATTTGATCACATGGGTAACTACCCTATCGTTTTGCTAATAGAAAATGCAGATTCTTAATCTGTACTTTTTCTCCCCAGAGGGCCTAGAGCATGTTGAAAAAATAAGGCTGTGCAAGTGTCATTATATCGAGGATGACTGTTTGCTGAGACTTAGTCAACTTGAAAATTTACAAAAAACCATATTGGAAATGGAAATAATATCCTGTGGGAATATCACAGACAAAGGCATCATTGCTTTGCGTCATTTAAGGTAGATGATCAAAGCCAAAGTGGAAACTTGATCAAATTGAAGTGACTTTTTTCTTTATTTGCAGAAACCTCAAATATTTGTTGTTAAGTGATCTTCCTGGAGTAAGAGAAAAAGAAAATCTTGTCCAAGCCTTTAAGACAGCACTGCCTTCTCTGGAACTAAAATTACAATTGAAGTAAAATAATGTGTCTTATTTCAGTATAAAGGATCATTTGAAACTGTTGATTCCAAACATCAACTAATATTATATAGTCATCAGTAGAATTATAAGGATGCCATATCATGACATTTTAGAAGTGGAGAGTGCATCATATGTAGAAAATAAATATTCAGACGTGGCTCATTAATGTTACTAAGTTGGAAGTGAGAATTTATGAACATTAATTCATTTTAAGAAAAGTGCAGCCAGGCGCAGTGGCTCATGCCTGTAATCCTAGCACTTTGGGAGGCCAAAGCGGGCAGATCACCTGAGGTCAGGAGTTCAAGACCAACCATGGCCAACATGGTGAAACCCCATCTCTACTAAAAAAACAAAATTAGCTGAATGTGGTGGTGCACGCCTTTAATCCCAGCTACTCTGGAGGCTGAGGCAGGAGAATCACTTGACTTGGGAGGTGGAGGTTGCAGGGACCCGAGATTGTGCCACTGCACTCCAGCCTGGGTGACAGAGCGAGACTGTCTCAAAAAAAAAAAAAAAAGAAAAATGTAAACTAGGTAACATTTTAATTCTAATATATTCATTTAATATGTAAATCTATAGATATCTCTTGATGTAGATATTTAGAATCCTTTAAAGTTATTTGTACAACAGATGTTTTTATTATAACAGTAATTTACATTTAACTTTAAAGTTAGTGAAGCATACTACCATAAATGCACAATTATGAAAAATTAGAAGCTAAATTACAGATTCATTGATGGAGTCAATTATGCAAAGTGGTCAGTGGTTGTTGAAGCATGCATTGCTTCAACAGGATTTGCGTGCATTTCCCATGATCCTGCATTCTTGTGTTCTTGATAGCATACAGACTTACTCAGAATCAACAGTTGCTGCTTAATTTGTCTATTTTGTAAGCTTAGGCTACTATTTTATTAAAACTGGACATAGATACTTGGCTGAATACAAATAGTTTTGCAGATTGCAATATAATAAAGGAAACAGTAAAAACTAGTGGGCTATGCTTAGGTTTTTCTTGAAACCTAACATTGCTTTAGGCTGGGTGCCGTGGCTCGTGCCTGTAATCCCAGTGCTTTGGGAGGCTGAGGTGGGAGGATCACTTGAGACCAGGAGTTTGAGACCAATTTGGGCAACACAGTGAGACCCCATCTCTAAAAAAATTTTAAAAATTAGGCAGGCATGGTGGTGCATACCTGTAATCTCAGATACTTGGGAGGTTGAGGTGGTAGGATTGCTTGAGCTCAGGAGTTTGAGGCTGCAGTAAGCTATGATCACGGCCACTGCACACCAGCCTGGTAGCCTGGGTGAAAGGGGGAGACCCTGTCTCTTAAAAAAAAGGGCTGGCCTGTAATCCCAGCACTTTTGAAGGCCAAGGCAGGCAGATCATTTGAGCCCAGGAGTTCAGGACGAGCCTGGGCAACATGGCAAAACCCTGTCTCTACCAAAAAATTAAAAAATAAAAAATAGCTGGGTGTAGTGGCACATGCCTGTAGTCCCAACTACTCAGGAGTCTGAGGTAGGAGGATCAGTTGAGCCCGGGAAGTCGAGGCTGCAGTGAGCCATGTTGGCACCACTGCACTCCAGCCTGGGCAACAGATTAAGACCCTGTCTCAAAAAAAAAAAAAAAAGTGAAAAATAGATAAAACAGGTCTTCATTGTTACCTGTGAGAAATGGCCCTGATTCTATTACTCTTATATGCCAGTTTGTTTATAGATTTCTGTGTGTTTGATTTGAACTTTTTTTTTTTTTTTTTTTTTTTTGAGACAGACTCTCACTCTGTTGCCCAGGTTGGAGTGCAGTGGTGTGATCTCAGTTCACTGCAACCTCTGCCTCCCGGGTTCAAGCAGTTCTCTGTCGCAGCGTCCCAGGTAGCTGGGATTACAGGCGCCCACCACCACGCCCAGCTAATTTTTGTACTTTTAGTAGAGACAGGGTTTCACCATCTTGGCCAGACTGGTCTTGAACTCCTAACCTCAGGATCCACCCGCCTCGGCCTCCCAAAGTGCTGGGAGCCACCGCGCCCAGCCTGGTTTGAACATTATTAAGCTGTTGAATATAAACTTGAAAATAATTTTCTATGATACAGCTTTCAGGTAGAAAAATGAATTTTCGTTGTGTTTAACAATGTTGTGTTTAACAGCTTATACAAATAACACAGTATAAATGGTAATTGCCACTGTCATTTTAAAAATCAGAAAATAGTAAATAAAAGGATGTGGAAGAGTCTCATGTGATACAGTGGAGATTTCATACCGAATAAAAGCAT